GCATTACATGAAAAATCTTCAAAGTTCCACATGACAGCTGTCACCAATCACAATACTATTTAAGTATACACTGCGAAACTTTAAAAACTTACTTATATGTCTAGCTCTTAACCAAATTTTATTTACTTTAGATCTGTATCCACGATTTTTTAGAGTAGCAATATTAAGTTGTAGTCTAACGCCAGCTGGAAGTAAAACTCAATGGTACACCATATTTCTGTATATGTAGTCACAATTTTTAATTTTAATCGCTTATATTCCACCATATTGTTATGCCATCATTTACTCCAAATGTTTTCAAGTTTTCATATTACAAAGTGCAATTACAAATAGAATTGTGTCAAAGGCAGGAAGTTTGCGTGTTATCACTTTTGTTTACATTAAAATAAATTGAATTTATTGGAATTTTAAAAAATCCAAGTAAAGAGATGTTGTTTGCTATTTACACACTGTGTAGGAGGCAAATTATCCTATGTACGTTTTACAACTACATTACTATCAGTAGGACCACGGTTTGGAAAGCCAGTTGCATACTGCTAATCTAATACAAATGTAAGGTGGCATTAACATCGCATATTCACAGATTTAAGGGCTTGAATAAAAGCTGATCAGGAAACCCCCAAAACTGCTTCTTCCCCCATCTTTGGCTTTACAGTAAAACACTGACATTCTTTCAGAGACTGTCAGACTGGGCTTATAATTTTCTAGTAAGAACCACTCAGTGAGGAAGTTCAGTTGGTCGAGGAAGAGCTTCAGCAGATGCTTTGAGGCAGCACCGAGGTTTGATCCGGCCGAGCCCCTTCTAACTGGGCTGGTCACTTGGTCTGCAGCTGGGGTGGCGCTCTTCGTGGGTGGGTAGGATGAAGGAAGATTGTAGCTCGTAGCTTCCGAGGCCAGACCTTGGCCAGGACTCACGCGGACTGCAGAGAGCCTCGGGGACTGACGATGGTTCTGCGCGCCTCCCAGCTTCTTGTCCGCCGGGAGGTTCTGCGCAGGCGCGGCAGTCGTGCGACAGCCGTCACTTACGGCCGGAGCTGTTTGTGCTGGGAGCTGGTGGCGCGGTGCAGGGCTCTTAAGAACGAACGGCTTGGGCGCGGGTAATCAGCTCCCTTTCCCCCACTTTCTCACTCAGGTAACTCGCGGCTCTTCTTGTTTTCCAAGACTGGTATCCGGGGACTGTGACTTGCAGGGTCCGCCATGGAGCCAGAGCAGATGCTGGAGGGACAAACGCAGGTATCAGGAGGCCGTGGATTCAGGGTGGCGGTTATATCTCTGTGACCGGTGTTTTGTTTTCTAGGTTGCAGAAAATCCTCACTCTGAGTACGGTCTCACAGACAACGTTGAGGTAACTCGCCAAGTTCCTATGCCTCATCTGTGATGTTCATGCACTGTTTTTTTGAATTCACTAGAGAATAGTAGAAAATGAGAAGATTAATGCAGAAAAGTCATCAAAGCAGAAGGTAGATCTCCAGTCTTTGCCAACTCGTGCCTACCTGGATCAGACAGTTGTGCCTATCTTATTACAGGGACTTGCTGTGCTTGCAAAGGAAAGGTAAGATAATTGTGTCCACAAATGGAGTTAGTTTCTCTTTTTCTTCTGTCTTCAAATGCTGCAGAGTTTTACAACAGAGAGAAAATACAGCAGTCAAGTATAATTTAAAAAATTCAGCCAATTTTTCTCAGCATTGTTTCTGGACCTTTCTGAGGGTGGGATCTGGGCATCTTCAATGGCTTAACAAGTATCACAGGTGATTCTAATGTACATTAAAGTTGGAGTACTGCAAAGTAGATATTATTATTCCCATTTTGCAGATGAGGAAACAGACTTGGAGAGGTTAAGTGACATGCTCAAGACAACACTGCTGGTAAGTTTTTGGGAATTCAAATCCTGTTCTACTTCTTTCTCAGAGTCTTGCTCTTGTCACCTAGGCTGGAGTGCAATGGCATGATCTCGGCTCACAGCAACCTCTGCCTCCCAGGTTCAAGCGATTCTCCTGCCTCAGCCTCCCGAGTTGCTGGGATTACAGGCACCTGCCACCACGCCTGGCTAATTTTTGTATTTTTAGTGGAGATGGGGTTTTGCCCTTTTGGCCAGGCTGGTCTCAAACTCTTGGCCACGTGATCCGCCCGCCTTGGCCTCCCAAAGTGCTGGGATTACAGGCAGGAGCCACCGCGCCCGGCCTGCCTTCTTATTTCTTGAAGTCTGAGCTTCATAAGGATTGTCTGTTAATAAAAGTTTCCTCCTTGCTCCCTACTATGAATAATGCTTATGCAGTGTCAAACCAAAATCACTAGTGGATATAATGGAAATTATTGATAATAACATGAAAATTGTACAGTATTGCCAGATAAGCTTCTCCTAAAATACAAAGTATTTTGCATTATATGAATTTTCCTTAATTTAGGGGAGGTGAATAAATGAATAGTTTCAACCTCTTTCAAGGGTATACTTGAGTAAGGTAGCTAGAATAAGGTGGACAGGGGGAATAATTGTGGCACGTATTGAGAGCATCCTAGAGATAACATAATTATCTGCTAACCTTTCAGTTCAATTGCATTGTGATCTTTATTCAGTTTGACCAGCAAGAAAATTTCAGTAGAGCATTTTAATAGGGAGAAAGCTGAATTTTAAATTAGATTACTAGTTTGGAATGAGACTTACGATTGTTGCTAGGAGTAGAGGATAATAATAAGAACAAATATTTATAAAGAACAGCTTATGAAGCATTTTAACATACCTTAATAATTCTCACAGCAAGCATATGAGTTAGCTATTACTCCTGTTTGCATTTGACAGATAACACTGAGGCTAGAAAAGGTTAAATTACTAGATGTCCATGGTCACACAGCTGATGAGTGACAGGGCCAGGACTCAAATCTGACTTTCTAATTTGAAGGGCCTGAAATACTAAGCTTTCTTTGTTTAATTGTATCCAATCCCCTCTCCACCACCCCACAACACCCCACACCTCTTTTCCATAGAAACAAAATCAGCAATAAATAACCATAAGAACCATCATCATATAAACACTTAGGGCAGTTTCCTTTTCTTGCAACTTACAACAAAACTTTACCATTTTATCAATGATCACTGAGTTTTGGTACTGTCAGAACAGTACCATGTAATCAGAGCTCAAGCCTTCTTTTTTCTGTTACCTCTAAAGTAGCTTTGGCCTGGGTGCGATGGCTCATGCCTGTAATCCCAGCACTTTGGGAGGCCGAGGCCGGTGGATCACCTGAGGTTAGGAGTTCAAGACCACCCTGGCCAACATGGTGAAACCCTGTCTCTACTAAAAATACAAAAATTAGCTGGGCATGGTGGATGGTGGTGGGCACCCATGATCCCAGCTACTCTGGAGGCTGAGGCAAGAGAATCACTTGAACTCGGGAGGCGGAGGTTGCAGCGAGCCCAGATCGAGCCACTGCACTCCAGCCTGGGTGACAGAGCAAGACTCTGTCTCAAAAAAAAAAAAAAAAAAAAAAAAAAAAAGAAAAAAGAGAGAGGTTTTGGATACATGGTATGTCCATTTTTTTTTTGTTGCATATTATGTTTTGTGCAAGTTGGTGGAGAGGGTAAAATTTGAGTAAACAAATATACAGTGGAGATTTTAGCCTAATTAGAAAAAGGTATGAGAGTCAGAAGTGTTCCAGTAATTGACTAGGCTTTAGGACAGGGATACTGCACAAAATCCTTGGGCCCTGAAGTTGGAGAAGGTGGGAGGAGGAGAGGAAACAGAATAGCACTTTTAAAAGTAAACTTGAATACTAGACAGCCAGTCATCTACTCTGGAATCTGTCAGGGGCTTGTTTAGTATGAAACTCAGATATAATTTTTTTTCTTTTCTTTTTTGAGACAGGGTCTTGCTACGTACGTTGCCCAGGTTGGAATGCAGTGGCGTGATCATGGCTCACTGTAGCCTCGACCTCCTGGGCTCAAGTGATCCTCCCGCCTCCGCCTACCAAGTAGCTAGGACCACAGGCGAAGCCACCACGCCCGGATAATTAAAAAATAAAAAATTCATAGAAACAGGGTCTCCTATGTTCCCCAGGCTGGTCTAGAACTCCTGGCCTCAGGCAGTCCTACTGCCTCAGGCCCCCAAAGTGCTGGGATTATAGGCAGGAGGTACCATGCCCATGCAGTTACAAACATTTTATAGTGTTTGCCCCAAAACTTTCATTGGATGTATGCAACTTTCTCTTCCTCTATTCCTACTTTTGCAATGGTGTACTTTGTAACAATAACACTTCCTCAGAGGTCCAAGATAGCCTCCTTTGCTGTGATTCTTATACAAT